CCAGGCCACTTCCCATGGGGACAGGCTCCTAGGGCCAAGCAGTTCAACATGGAGACGTCTGTTTCCTCCTGGTTTTCTGACGCGGCTTTGTCATTTTTCACATACAGATTGATTTTCAGAACTTTTTAGGAGCCGCCAGGCCTCAGAGCATTTGTGTCACCTCAGGGCTGAGGGCCAGGGCCGCAGTGCTAGCCCCACAGCTGGTGTCCAGCTGGGAATCATGTGGAAGAAGGTGGTTCCGCGGAGGGAGGGCCTGGCCAGCCTGAGCTCAGCCAAAGGTCAGGATGCCGCCATCCTGGGCAGGGGGTTGCAGGCCGCTGACACCGGGGGATGATGGAGGACCCTTAGGTGTCCTGGCACTTCGCAGCTGAGCCTGGAAGCTGGGCCTGGCTGCCCTCCTGGACTCCCCCCAAGGGGGTCCGAAGTCCTGGCTCCCGTGTCCCTTGCTCCCGGTCCCTCAGGAGCGTGGGCTGAAGGCCTGGGTCCAGCTACCCACCATGGTGACCCCAGGGACCCGGTGCGCTCCGGGCATTCTGCCAGGCCTAAGGGCAGCACGAAGTGGTCAGAGGGCAGAGACCCTCATGAGGGGAGGCCGCGGCGGTTGAACCCCTTCGGCCTGAGGGAGCTCGGGGTGGGAGGCTCGGGTAGGGACACTGGGGAGCCCCCGGCCACAGCGCAAGGGCACCCGAGTCTCGGACCTGGCGAGGAGCCCGTGGGCTGGCTGGGTGTTGCCCCCACGCCACGACTCAGCCCGCACGTCCCCAGTTCCTGGGGCTCCCCGCCCTTCCTTGAGCCGCAAGCGGACCCCAGCCCGCCGAACCCTAGGCCCGGCCCGTCCCCAAGCCCCAAGCCCGGGACCCTAAAGCCCCGCCCTCCAATAAAGCCCCGCCCTCCCCGTAAAGCCCCGCCTCTGCCCCTAAGCCCCGCCCTCCCCGTAAGGCCCCCGCCTCTGCCCCCAAGCCCCGCCCTCCCCGTAAGGCCCCGCCCCGGCCCCCAAGCCCCGCCCCTAGGCCCCGCCCGCCCCGTCTGCCGGGCCATGGTGGCGCTGAAGGGTGTCCCCGCACTGCTGTCCCCCGAGCTGCTCTACGCGCTGGCGCGGATGGGGCACGGGGACGAGATCGGTGAGCGCAGCGGGCCGGGGCCTCGGGGAGCATGCCGACACGGGCTGTCCTCCCGGCTGTTTAGTTCTTGCGGACTTGAACTTCCCGGCCTCCTCCATCTGCCAGTGTGGGCCCATGGAGATCCGTGCAGACGGTGAGCGAGCCCCAGGTCCCCCAGGGCAGGGCGGAGACTGAGTGCTGCCTCCTCTGCCCTCCAGGCCTGGGCATCCCGCAGCTCCTGGAGGCCGTGCTGAAGCTGCTGCCCCTGGACACCTATGTGGAGAGTCCGGTGAGGGCTGAGTCGCCCCTGCACCCTGCTGCCCCAGGGCCCCAGAGCTGACCCCTCCCTCTAGGCTGCAGTCATGGAGCTGGTGCCCAGCGACAAGGAGAGGGGCCTGCAGACCCCAGTGTGGACGGAGTACGAGTCCATCCTACGCAGGGCCGGCTGTGTGGTAAGCCTGCAGCCCCAGTTGTGGGGAAAAGGTCCAGGGCTGGCCCATGAGGGTTTCTTGGCAGGGTTCCCTCCAACCCTGCCATTTTGTCTTCCAGAGAGCCCTGGCAAAGATAGAGAGGTTTGAGTTTTATGAACGGGCTAAGAAGGCTTTTGCTGTTGTGGCAACGGGGTGAGTTCCAGCTGGCTCAGACCTGCCCCATCAAGAGTCCAATTCCAGCTCTGTTCTCACGCAGGCTTGTTTGGTGCTGAGCTCAAGGGAGGCTGCTGGCTCCAGAGTGGCCCCCACGTACCCTTGACGAACCTTGAGTGGGAAATCAGGCCTGGGGCCCTGGGGACTGGGCGGGGTGCCTGGTGCCCTGGGGACACCAAGGGCTGGAGTGGGGGCAGTGGCTGCCCTGGAGGCCTTGAGAGGGGTGGGGACTTCTGCCATAGCCCCTGGGCTGTGGACACCAAGGGGGTTCTTCACCGGGGTCCATTCCTTCCACCCGCAGGAGGGCAGGTGGCAGGGGCTGGCCTGGACGCTTCGGGAGGAACTGTCGGCTGGAGAGGCCTCGGTGTGGGCCATGCCCTATGCCTGTGGCATAGGTGGCCTCCCGCTGAAAGCCTCACTTGCCCTGGCAGGCAGGGGAGGTAAAGGACACGAGGTCATTTGGAGTCCAGTGCCAGGCAGAGGTGGGATGCAGGGGGTTCCTGAAAGGGGGTGCCTGGGAGGCTTGCCCATGGGATGCTTGGACTGGTCCCCAAGGATGGGGAAGAATAACCACCAGCCACTGTCCGGACCCTCGTCTTGCTCCCCAGAACTTGCTGCAGTGACAGGTACAGGAAGAAGATGGGGCAGGGCTGGAGTTTGAGGGACCAAGGGCAGGAGTGGGGATGACAGGGGCTTCCCCCAGGGCCTGGGGCTGGTGTCCCCGGGGCTCGAGGGGGCAAGTCCCAGGGTTCCAGACCCCCACTCCAGACCGCAGGAGAACCTTGGGGGTGCAGGCAAGCCCACCCCGGCTGAGATGTGGCTCCAAATCTGGGGAAGGGACCCTGTCTGGGCTTGGCTGCAGACTTTGGGGTCCTGTCCGCCTGCTGCTCCCAGATGGTAGCCAAGGCTTTCTCTGTGCTCACTAGTGGTCAGCCTTGGCCCCAGGGGCCTCGCACTTGCCTGGCCAATCACTGCTCATCTCTAGACCCGATGGCCGCGTCGTGGCCTAACATCAGCGGTGTACGAGCTGGTTGCACACACCCTCGCCCATCCCCAGGCTCAGCCCCACAGATGAGCCTCTGGGGTTAGTGTGCCCTCTCTAGCATGTTATATAAATGAAGCCATATATGAGCAAACTAAGTAAAATCACGAGAAAAAACAAAGTAATGGGCAAAACAAAATAAAATCAAGATAGCTTTAAAAAAAAAAAAAAAGCCACAAACACCAGCTTGGGCTGCCTAGGGCAAGACCCTCCTGCAACTCAGAGATCCAGGGTCTTCTACCTGCCTGGGGCTCAGGGAGTGGGGAAGGAGTTGCCCAAATCTCAGCCCTGAGCGTGTTGATCCCTCAATGCCCTCCTACCCCATGTTCTTATCAGGATGACAGGGGAGGCTGCCAAGGGAGAAGCTGGCAGCCCATCTCTGGCCCTTTTAGGACAGAACCTCAAAGGTCACTGGCCTCTCCAGCTCATCCATAAGCCAGGGTAACAGCTCTTACATTGTGGGACACCGTGGGGCACCCTTGGGCAGTTACTCTCAGCCGTTGGTGTCCTGGGAGAGCGGGGATTTGCTGGCGGTGCAAGGAGCTCTTCCACACCTGGGCAAACCCTCAGCCCCCTGAGTGGCCACACGAGGGCTGAACACGGCAGGATGAGGGACGGGTGGCCTCTCTCCCTTGCTCCGTTCTGTCTTAGCTGCTGGAGCTGGCAAATGTGTGTGGCTCAGCCCCGGGCTTGGCACCAGGTGCTTCTCTCTCACCATAGGGATGAGACTGCCACGCAGGAACCCCGCCCACATTTGCATGTGCCCAGGACACATGCGGTGTGTGAGTGACTCCAGCAGCCTGGACCTGCGCTGCAGCATTGGGCCTGCTGGGCCAGGAGGACAGGATGGGCACCCAGAGTGGGAGCTGCACAGAACGTCAGGAGGGCAGAAAGGCCATGTCCTGGGCCTGGGTCTACCCGCCCTCACCTGAGACCTGTGCACTTTCCACCTGAGCACATGCACGTCCGTTCAGCTGGGCCCTGAGCCCCAGGCACTCGGCCACCCTCCTCCCCGACCCTGTCTCAGGCTCCTGCTGTAGGGAGCCCAGGGTGGGTTCTGTTTCTCAGCTGAGACTGGTCCCAGGGTGCCCTCTGGTCCCATCCCCTAACTGCTGCCACACCCCTCACCATCCCGGTATACAAGGAGGAGGGCCTGGGGGTAGTGCAACCTTCTGGGAGCCAAGGGTCACCTGGGCCTTGTGCAGCCCTTGATTCTCCTAGGCAGGGCAGGCTGGGCCCCGGTCATCGGTCTTCTGGGGCATGTGGCCTCCCACCTGTTTGCAGGGGTTGATTGATTGATTGATTGATCGATTGAGATGGAGTCTTGCTCTGTCGCCCAGCCTGGAGTGCAATGGCACGATCTCAGCTCAATGCAACCTCCGCCTCCCAGATTCAA